TGCACTCCAGCCTGGGCCACAGAGAGAGACTCTATCTCAAAAAAGAAAAAAAAGAACAGCACCTCACCCATGAAGTCCCTGATAAATGTCAGCTTTTAGCATTATCGCTAATTGTCCTGATACGCAGATCTCGAGTTGCCCTAGGCTATCTGCACCGAATGAATATACCATGAGGGTCTGTTGATCTCAGGAGTCTCCAGTCTGGCTCTAAAGTGTCTTTCCTGCTCTAATCCTATCCTCCAATGTAAAGGAAACATTCTTTTAAGCCTGAAGAATATCCCCAATCCTGTTCGCCATTACCCCAAAACACACACAGGGACAAAACGGGACATCACTAGATTCTCCCCCTCCCCCCGCCAACTCCATCGGACTCCAGGGCCCTGCCAGGCCTGAGGGACCCCAGATTAGCCTTACCGCCGTGCCCCAACTCAATCAACAGGCCTCCGGTACTTGCACAGCCCCACTCCATTCCCCCGCCCTGCCCCCAGCTCCATCAGCCCCCGGGCCCTGCGCCCGCCCGCCCGCCCGCCAGGCCAGGCCGCCCGCTGACCGGTCCTGGAGCTGTAGGTCGGGTCGCTCCCGAGGCTCCTCATAGAAGCTGATGCCCGGGTGCGTGGCGAGGGCCCGCCAGAGAAACTCCTGCGTGCAGGGTTCCAAAGGCAGCGGGAAGGGCGGCACTCGCGTCTCCAGCCGGCTCCACAGCGCTGGCAGACACAGGCCATCGAGCCCCTCCAGAGCGACTTCGTCCAACAACGACTCCAGCGCGTCCATTGCTACTTCAGTCGGCGGCGCCCGGGGCGCATGCGCAACGCACCGCCAAGGGCCTTGGTCCATCGCGCCTGCGCACAACGATCCGGGGCCCGGGGAGGTGGGTCAGACCCAGGGTTCGGAGGAGGAGTTCCAGCGCGCCGGCATGACGTCACTCCCCGGGGGCGGGCTCAGTAAGTGGAGCTCCACCGTCATTGGTCCGGGGCCCCGCAGTAACCAGGGGAACTGCAAACAGTGTAGAGGCCGCTTCCGGTTCGAGCTCCCGGAACCGCCGCCTCTAGGGATGGACGGTGAGTGTCTGTGGGCCCCTCCGGGAGGTCGGTTAATCTTGGTTCTGCTTTTGAACTGCGACAGGTCAGACTCTGCGAAAGGCCGAGAGAAGCTGGTCCTGCTCACGAGAGAAAAAGGAGGTAAATGTGTCCCTGGCGAGGGCTGATGGGAGCGATATCACACTGCTCTGTTTCTTCATTTCAGGGTTACGCTAAGGACATGGTGACAGACTTTGATGAGAAACATGATGAGTATTTAATATTGCTTCAGCAGAGGAACCGGTAAGAGAAGCCACTCGACGGCAGCCCTTGATTGAGGAGGAACAACCCACCGTTTCTCTTTCAGGATATTAAAGCATTTGAAAAGCAAGGACCCCGTGCAATTGAGGCTGGAGCACTTGGAGCAAGGTTTCTCTGTCTATGTCAACGGTGCCAATTCGGAGCTGAAATCATCACCGCGGAAAGCTATTCACTCTGACTTCTCCAGAAGTGCCTCCCACACGGAGGGGACACACGGTGAGCACAGGCCCTCCAGGCTGAGTCTCAGCCACCAAGTCTCCTTCCCTCGTCTCTGGTGCAGATTATGGACGAAGAACTCTGTTTCGAGAAGCTGAAGAAGCCTTAAGACGCAGTTCACGGACAGCCCCCAGTAAAGTCCAGCGCCGAGGATGGCACCAGGTCTGGAGACTGTGGCCCCAGCCCACGCTTTACCTTATCTGAAATGGCCTGCATTTTTGTACAGAAATCTGTGCAGATCAGAACAGAAGCTGGCCCACGGCTCCACATCGAACCTCCTGTGGACTATTCTGATGATTTTGAGCTGTGTGGGGATGTGACTCTCCAGGCAAACAACACTTCTGAGGATCGTCCGCAGGTAGGGATGGCCTTGGCCTTGTGCTCGGGACATACCATGCCCAGTTTTCTGTGCTTGTCCCTAGGATACCAAATCTCCCACCAGTACCAAGCCCTGTGGTTTTAACTTCTCCCTTCTGAATGCATGTGGACATTCTGACCCTTCAAGCAGCGTGGACAAAGAAAGGATCCTCTTAACTATTCAGGATGTGATGGTAAGATCAGTTTTCAGCATCCTAACCCCTAATATCTCTCATCTCTCTTCTGGGCTTTTTGCAGGAGCTGAGAAGAAGCCTGGAACTTAGTGTAAATCTACAAAGGAAACAAAAGGATTGTTCCAGCGATGAGTATGACTCTATTGAGGAAGACATACTCTCTGAGCCTGAGCCAGAGGACCCGGCACTGGTGGGCCATCCCAGACATGACCGCCCTCCTTCCAGTGGCGACTGGACTCAGAAAGATGTTCACGGGGAACAGGAGACAGAAGGACGCTCTTCTCCAGGCCCAGACACCCTCGTGGTGCTGGAATTTAACCCAGCTTCCAAAAGTGAGCTCTGTCTTGTATATCATTTCTTTGCCGCGTCTTACATGAAACAATTGTTTTCCTACAGGTCATAAAAGGGAAAGGAATTTGTCTGCAAAGCGGAAGGACAATGCTGAGGTTTTCGTTCCCACCAAACCTGAGCCAAACCTGACTCCCCAAGCTCCTGCTGTATTCCCAGACCAGGAGAGGATGTGCTCCAGTAAGAGTTCCGGGGGCCCCTGAGCAGGGGAGTAAAAGAACGTCCCCCTGTCTTCTGCCCTCAGGACCTGGAAGCCGGCGAGAGAGACCCCTGTCTGCAACCCGCAAAACTCTTTGCGAGGCTGAGTACCCAGAGGAAGATGCCTCTGCTGTGCTCCAAGCCATCCAGGTGGAGAACGCAGCCCTGCAGAGGGCGCTCCTCAGCAGAAAGGCCGAGCAGCCAGCCAGCCCACTGCAGGTGCGCTCCGGGCTGGGAGAGGAACCGGGGGACCTTTTCTGTGCCCTCATCTTTCTGTGAACAGCATGGAGTGAATGGCTTTGTTCCAACATCACATCATGTGATCACATCCTTCCAGGATGCAGAAGGACCACCAGCAAAACCATGGACCAGTCTGCTGGAGGAGAAGGAAGAGACCCTTGAGGTCAGTGCTAGGCAGAGATGAATGACAAAGCCGACATCTGTTTAATAAGCCTTTCCATCCTCAGCTGCTTCCCATCACCACGGCGACTACTACTCAGGAGCCGGCCGGGGCAGCAGGAGGAGCCAGGGCCATCAACCAGGCCATGGACAGAATTGGGCTTCTGGGAAGCAGGTACTACTAAGGCTGAGGCCAAACCCGAAACCTTCCTGTTTGCTAAAACCAAATCCCATTTCAGACAACAGCAGAAGCTTCTGAAAGTCCTCCAGGCCGTCGAAAGTGACTCTGCCCATCTCGGCAGGGTGGTTTCACCAACCAAGGAGCAAGTATCAGACACAGAGGTGAGAGCCTTGACTTGATTTTCAGTTGTACAAATCCTTTGGTGTTATTTTTCTCTTCTTTAAGGACAAACAGAGAATGAGGGCAGACGAGATCAAAGATGCCATCTACGTGACCATGGAGATCCTGTCCAACTGGGGCAACTCGTGGTGGGTGGGTCTCACAGAAGTCGAGTTCTTTGACTTGAATGACACAAAGCTTTATGTGTCGCCCCACGATGTGGATATCCGGAACACAGCCACGCCTGGGGAGCTGGGCCGCCTCGTCAACAGGAACTTAGCTGTGAGTGGAAGGGGCACTGGATTGCTTCTTGGCTAATGATTTCCTTCTCTTGCTGGCCTTCTAGGGCAAGAAAGACTCCTCCCCGTGGACCTGCCCCTTCCACCCACCACTCCAGCTGTTTTTTGTTATTCGAAACACAAGACAGCTGGGGGACTTCCATCTGGCCAAGATCAAGGTTCGGAATTACTGGACAGCTGATGGCGTAAGTAACAGGCGCTGGTTCCCCACTGGGCACATCTTCACTTTGTTAAATCTTATGGTTTCAGGATCTTGACATTGGTGCCAAGAACGTGAAGCTTTACGTCAACAGAAACCTCATCTTCAATGGCAAGTTAGACAAAGGAGATAGGGAGGCCCCAGCTGACCACAGCATCCTGGTTGACCAGAAGAACGAGAAGAGCGAGCAACTAGAGGAGGCCATGAACGCTCACTCGGAAGAAAGCAAAGGCACCCATGAGATGGCTGGTGCCAGCGGGGACAAGGAGCTTGGTCTCGGTTGCTCACCGCCAGCTGAAACATTAGCGGATGCAAAGCTTTCTTCACAAGGAAATGTGTCTGGCAAAAGAAAGAATTCTACTAATTGCAGGAAAGACAGTTTGTCCCAGTTAGAGGAATATTTGAGACTGTCGGCAGTCCCCACTTCGATGGGTGACATGCCCAGTGCTCCTGCCACTTCCCCACCTGTGAAGTGCCCTCCTGTCCATGAGGAGCCCTCTCTCATCCAACAACTGGAAAACCTCATGGGCAGAAAAATCTGTGAGCCACCCGGGAAAACCCCATCCTGGTTACAACCTTCTCCCACCGGCAAGGACAGGAAGCAGGGAGGCAGGAAGCCAAAACCCCTCTGGCTTAGTCCCGAGAAGCCCCTGGCCTGGAAGGGCAGGCTCCCATCAGACGATGTCATCGGTGAGGGTCCTGGAGAGACCGAGGCCAGGGATAAAGGCCTACGGCATGAGCCAGGGTGGGGGACCAGCCGGAGTGTCAACACCAAGGAGAGACCCCAGAGGGCAACCACCAAAGTCCACAGTGATGACTCAGACATCTTTAACCAGCCCCCCAACAGAGAGCGCCCTGCTAGTGGGAGGAGGGGCTCAAGGAAGGATGCTGGCAGCAGTAGTCATGGGGACGACCAGCCAGCCAGCAGAGGTAAGCTCCAAAGAGCAGCCCGACTTGGGCATGGGCTTCCCCCCTCTTGTGTCCTTTCTTCCAGAAGACACCTGGTCTTCCAGGACGCCGTCACGGTCAAGGTGGCGCAGTGAGCAGGAGCACACACTTCACGAGTCATGGAGCTCCCTCAGTGCCTTCGACCGCTCCCACCGGGGACGCATCTCCAACACGGAGCTCCCGGGGGACATCCTGGATGAGCTCCTGCAGCAAAAGAGCAGCCGGCACAGCGACTTGCCCCCCTCCAAGAAGGGGGAGCAGCCAGGGCTGTCGAGAGGGCAGGATGGCTACTCTGGAGAGACAGACGCTGGGGGTGACTTTAAAATCCCCGTCTTGCCTTATGGACAGCGCTTGGTCATTGACATCAAGTCTACCTGGGGGGACAGACACTATGTCGGCCTCAACGGAATAGAAATATTCAGTTCCAAGGGTGAACCGGTGCAGATTTCAAACATAAAAGCAGACCCTCCCGATATCAATATTTTACCAGCCTATGGGAAAGACCCCCGCGTGGTCACCAACCTCATCGACGGGGTGAACAGGACCCAGGATGACATGCATGTCTGGCTGGCCCCCTTCACGCGGGGCAGATCCCACTCCATCACCATTGACTTCACGCACCCTTGCCACGTTGCCCTGATCAGAATTTGGAACTACAATAAATCTCGGATACATTCCTTCCGAGGCGTGAAGGACATCACAATGCTGTTAGACACCCAGTGCATCTTTGAAGGAGAAATCGCCAAGGCCTCTGGAACCCTGGCGGGAGGTATGGCGTGTCTGTAAGAATTTTCTCAGAGCTTGACCTTTCTGTCATCTTGATAACCCATTAGCCCCAGAGCACTTTGGAGACACGATCTTATTCACAACCGATGATGACATTCTCGAGGCCATATTCTATTCTGATGAGATGTTTGACCTGGATGTGGGGAGCCTGGACAGCCTGCAGGATGAAGAGGCAATGAGGAGGCCCAGCACGGCCGACGGCGAGGGGGATGAGCGGCCCTTCACCCAGGCTGGCTTGGGGGCTGATGAACGGGTAGGACTGGAGCTGGGGGGCTGTGGGGGGACCCTTTTCCTCTGCTTCTCCAACCCATGTGCAGATCCCGGAGCTAGAGCTCCCATCCAGTTCCCCTGTCCCCCAAGTCACCACGCCAGAGCCAGGCATCTACCACGGAATCTGTGAGTAGCTCTCCTGGAGCAGTGTTGGGTGGGTGCTAATGGGCCACTTCTCTTCCTGTTGCAGGCCTTCAGCTGAATTTCACTGCCTCCTGGGGAGACTTGCACTACCTGGGGCTCACTGGCCTGGAAGTGGTGGGCAAGGAGGGCCAGGCGCTGCCCATCCACCTGCACCAGATCTCTGCTTCCCCCAGAGACTTAAATGAGCTCCCCGAGTACTCTGACGACTCCCGGGCCCTGGACAAGTAAGTGTCTATCAGAAGCTTTACTTTCATGCGCCCCCCTGCCGCTCCGTCCCCATTGCTGCAGGTTAATTGATGGCACCAACATCACCATGGAGGATGAGCATATGTGGCTGATCCCCTTCTCGCCGGGGCTGGACCATGTGGTCACGATCCGCCTGGACAGGGCCGAAAGCATCGCAGGCCTGCGCTTCTGGAACTACAATAAATCTCCCGAGGACACCTATCGCGGGGTAAGCTGGGGAGCAGTGGCCGTGCTCAGTCCCCTTCAGTCATGTTATTTCTTTTGTTTGCCAGGCCAAGATTGTCCACGTCTCCCTGGATGGCCTGTGCGTCTCCCCGCCAGAGGGCTTTCTCATCCGGAAGGGGCCAGGCAACTGCCACTTTGATTTTGCTCAAGAAATCCTCTTCGTGGACTACCTACGGGCTCAGCTGCTGCCCCAGCCGGCCAGGAGGTGAGGAGAAAGTGGGCGCCACACACAGCCCCCTTCTTCATGGTGCTGTTTTGTGCTTTTTCAGGCTGGACATGAGAAGCCTGGAGTGTGCAAGCATGGACTACGAGGCACCGCTGATGCCCTGTGGCTGTATCCTTCTCCTCCCGCCCCACCAGCACATTTAAGCCTTCTTTTCCTTAATAAAGTGTCCCAGTCATTTTCCAGTTTCAGCTTCTCACCAGCTGGGGCGACCCCTACTACATCGGCCTCACCGGCCTGGAGCTGTATGACGAGCGAGGAGAAAAAATCCCCTTGTCGGAAAACAGTATCCTTTGTAGGACAGGAGTGGGCTCCACCTTTGGGTTATGGCAACTTAGACGTCTCCTCAGATATTGCGGCCTTCCCCGACAGCGTGAACTCCCTGGAGGGTGTGGGCGGGGACGTCCGCACCCCAGACAAGCTCATCGACCAAGTGAACGACACCAGTGATGGCCGGCACATGTGGCTGGCTCCCATCCTGCCGGGCCTGGTGGGTTCCCGGCAGCGGCCACCGCAGCTCCTTGCCTGTTTTAATTAGTGCCGCTCTCTGACAGGTGAACCGGGTTTATGTGATTTTCGATCTGCCTACCACCGTGTCAATGATCAAACTGTGGAATTATGCGAAAACACCCCATCGAGGGGTGAAGGAGTTTGGCGTAAGTACTTATTAGCTGAGTTTTTTGAGATAGGACCCATGAGTCCTGCCCCGTGTCCCTGCAGCTCCTGGTGGACGACCTGCTTGTGTACAATGGGATCCTGGCCATGGTGAGCCACCTGGTGGGGGGCATCCTGCCCACATGTGAGCCCACCGTGCCCTACCACACCATCCTCTTCACCGAGGACAGGGACATCCGCCACCAGGAGAAACACACCACCATCAGGTAGGGCCCCAGCCGGCCCCATGGCCTCCCCAGATCGAATCTTGTGTTTCCTTCCTACCCTCAGTAATCAGGCCGAGGATCAAGATGTCCAGATGATGAATGAAAACCAAATCATTACCAACGCGAAACGGAAGCAGAGCGTTGTTGACCCAGGTCAGTGGCGTTTCTCTGCCCAGAGCATTGTGAACTCTGGTCCCTCTGTTCCCTGTCATGACAGCCTTACGTCCCAAAACCTGCATCAGCGAGAAGGAGACGAGACGACGGCGCTGCTGACTGGTGAAGGAGGGAGAGCTGGTCCTCCCACTATGGTGGGCTCCGTCAGCAGCCCCACTCAGTGCCTGCGTCCCTCACCCTCAGTCCCAGGAGCTGGAAGCGAACCACAGTGTTGAGGGGAGCCCGCTGGGAAGAGGGGACTCGGGAGGACAGCCCTGGATACTACCAGAGTGACAGATGGCTGTGGCTGCAGGGCAAAGAGATCCCCTGCAGTTCTGGGTTGGCCACAGGGAGCCCAGGACACCCGCCTTCATGCCTCTGCTGTGAGACCCAGCAAAGCAGGGCCCATGACCACTAGGGCCTGGGCTGACCCTGACTCAGAACAGGACAATGACGGGGTGGGGAGGCATCCCATCCAGCCTCAGAGGGCCCAGAGAATGGCTGAGCAGGACAGTGGGAGACCAGACCCTACCCCGCAACTCCAGTAAGCAGGGCACTGCCCAGGGAGACTGCCTTCAGAAACCTGAGCTTCAGCGGCCAACACCCCCCATCCCCTGCGCATCCTTGTCTCATTTGGGGACTGGTGGAGCTGGCTGAGAGGTTGGGGTAGTTTCCTGGTTACAGGGGTCCACAAGACCCTCTCTCATCCCGGTATAGGGGCCTCTCTCCTCTCATCGGGCCTGATAAGGGATTGGCCAAGGCTGTGTGCATCCTGCAGAGGGAAGGAAGTCAGCTGGGCCACCCGCCATCCACCTTGGCAAGAGCTGGGCCCACTCTGGCAGGCCAGGGTATCATCTGCGTGCTGCTGCCGGGCCAGGAAGGGTGGGTGGGTGGCCAGCAGGCTGGCAGCTCCAGACCCCAGAGGGCCAGAAGAACTCACCCCAGTGCCCTCTGGATGCAGGTGTTGGGGAACACTGAGGACAATCCCCCATCTCCCCTCACCCTTGAGCAGGCCCTCCCTGCACTCTCTGCCACATGTCCCTCCTGGTCTGATCACGGCTGTGCTCACTGATGTGGCTGCTTTCTGTCTCTGCCCCTGTGCCCTTGGAGGCAGGCAGTGAGGTGCTCCTTTCCCAGGCCCCCACCCCTTCTCCCCCTTCAGCCACTTCCCAGCGAGTTGGAAATGTGCCTTGCACCCCCAGCCGAGTGAAGCCCAGAACGCATCTATATGCATCGATGTAACAAGCTCGGATCAGGGACCTAATTGGTTTCCCAGTAGTGGGTAATTTCTCGTTGCAAATATTAATCCGTTGTTTTTCTGGCGCCCAGCCCGGCCCGCCGCAGTACTGTACTCGAGGTACGTTCCTATGCAACCGAGAGCCCCGGCAAATACTTCATGAGCTTAGCAGCCTGGGCTCGAGCAGCTATGCAAACGCGCTTTTCATTTGGAGCACGGGGCTGATGTGAAGATAAGAATTGTTTCTCCTGGAGAAAGATCCATCATTTCTCCAGCTTCCAAGCCCCCGGCACCTCTGCTCAGCTCCCAGATGTGACGAGCACCTCCCGCCAGGGGGAGTCAGGGGTTGATCAAACCAGCTCTTGTGACCCAAACCAGTGCCGCTGCATTAAAGGGAGGCCCAGCTACTCCTTCCCAGCTGAGATGTGGGTACAGGTCAGATTTGTCAGGGAGATGGCACTAACACGACACAAGCTCACTCCCAGAACCGCAGCTGATGTTTATAATAATCGTATGTACTGTGCAATTTAGGAGGGGAAAAAAAGGCTGTACAAGCTTTAACTCTAAAATAAATTTCTATTTTTTTCCTCTTGCAAAATTAATAAAAGATGTTATTAAGAATATAGTCCG